AGGAATCTTCAGTGATCCACGGGCAAATATGCAGCCATTGTGGGCACCTGTTCCTCCCGCGACCTTTGTGCCCACGTCTCTCCCTCCAGTACCTACTGCACGACCCCCCACGTCCGCCTCCTGCCATTGCCAGCAGGTGCCTTGCGCGGGTACCTGGCTGCGCTTATTCATCCATTATGGTCGCTCTGTCACTGGTGCCATTATGTGCTCACATGCCCACTCCCTCAGGTTTAGAAGTCGCGTTGCCCGGCAACAGAACAATCTGCTGGCTTAGCCTTTGGCCAAGTTGGCAGCTGGACGAGGACGCTCAGAGCCCAGCTCTTGAGAGTTCAAGTATCCGACAGTTCCCCACTGCTCCCAGGAGCGGTTACCCGGGCACTCTGTGCCCCTCATTCCTGTTTGGGCCAAGGCCGAGGACCTGCGAGTAGGGCTCAGTTGCCTGGAGCCCCTTCAGCCCATCCCCCAGTTCACTTTGCTTGTGGGATCTCCCCGTTGCTCCTGCCCCTGGACTGAGTGGCAAGCCATCCTACAAACACCCGGACACTCGACATCACTGGTGTCAAGACAACTCTAAGAAGGTTTTCCGTGATCCTGCAAGACCTGTGTTCCATCCTGGTGATTCTGTCTTCAATTTCACTGCACAGGTACCACAGTAAGCCAGTGCTGTGTGCTCTGAGTTCCAGGGCATCCCCCAGCTCAGCCACTACACTGAGCACAAGGACTCTGTGGGGCCCAGGAGCAGGTAGTCACCCCTTTGGGGTCCACAACACCTGGCGGTCCCCAGACTTGTGTCCAGGGAAGATAGTGTTGAGGGCCCTCAAGGAGAGCGGGGCAGGGATGCCTGAGCAGGACAAGGACCCCAGAGTCCAAGAAAATCCTGATGATCAGAGAACGGTCCCCGAGGTCACCGGGGATGCACGGTCTGCATTTTGGCCCCTGCGGGACAATGGAGGCCCCTCTCCCTTTGTGCCCAGGCCCGGGCCTCTGCAGACAGACCTCCACGCCCAGAGCTCAGAAATCAGACATCCTGGACGAGCTCGAGCACCAAACGAAATGCCATCTCCAGCTCCTACAGCTCCACGGGAGGCTTGCCGGGGCTAAAGCAGAGGAGGGGGCCAGCCTCATCCCGCTGCCAGCTGACCCTCAGTTACTCAAAGACAGTGAGTGAGGACAGGCCTCAGGCTGTCTCTTCGGGTCACACACGGTGTGAAAAGGGGGCAGATACAGCACCAGGGCAGACAATCGCCCCAACGGGTGGCTCCCCCAGATCCCAGGACTCTAGGCCCCGTAGACGCAAGATTCCCCTGCTGCCACGCAGGCGAGGGGAGCCTTTGATGCTGCCACCTCCCTTAGAGCTGGGGTACCGGGTCACGGCTGAAGACCTGCACCTGGAAAAAGAGACGGCATTCCAGCGCATCAACAGTGCACTGCACGTTGAGGACAAGGCCATCCCGGACTGCAGACCCTCACGGCCTTCCCACACTTTGTCCTCACTTGCAACAGGGGCTTCGGGTGGGCCTCCCGTTTCTAAAGCACCCACTATGGATGCACAGCAGGACAGACCCAAGTCCCAAGACTGCCTGGGCCTAGTGGCCCCCCTAGCATCTGCTGCAGAGGTCCCCGCTACAGCTCCCGTGTCTGGGAAGAAGCACAGACCACCAGGACCCCTGTTCTCCTCCTCAGATCCCCTTCCTGCCAACTCTTCCCACTCCCGGGACTCAGCCCAGGTCACCTCGATGATTCCTGCCCCCTTCACAGCTGCAAGCAGGGATGCCGGCATGAGAAGAACAAGGTCGGCTCCTGCAGCTGCCGCAGCAGCCCCTCCCCCCTCCACATTGAACCCCACGTCGGGGTCACTACTCAATGCAGTGGATGGAGGCCCCTCACATTTCTTGGCCTCAGCCACAGCTGCAGCACGTGCCCAGAGGTCAGAAGTGAGATATAACCAGAGATCCCAGACCTCCCGGACCAGATCGTGCCTCAAACGAAATGCCAGCTCCAGCTCCCACAGCTCTACGGAAGGCCTCCAGGAAGTAAAGCGGAGGAGGGGGCCAGCCTCATCCCACTGCCAGCTGGCCCTCAGTTCCTCAAACACAGTGAGTGAGGACGGACCTCAGGCTGTCTCTTCGGGTCACCGCTGTGAAAACAAGGCAGGTACAGCACCAGGGCAGACACTTGCCCCCAGGGGTGGCTCCCCCAGATCCCAGGCCTCTAGGCCCCACATCAACACTGCACTGCACGTTGAGGACAAGGCCATCTCGGACTGCAGACCCTCACGGCCTTCCCACACTTTGTCCTCACTTGCAACAGGGGCTTCGGGTGGGCCTCCCGTTTCTAAAGCACCCACTATGGATGCACAGCAGGACAGACCCAAGTCCCAAGACTCCCTGGGCCTACTGGCCCCCCTAGCATCTGCTGCAGAGGTCCCCTCTACAGCTCCCGTGTCTGGGAAGAAGCACAGACCACCAGGACCCCTGTTCTCCTCCTCAGATCCCCTTCCTGCCACCTCTTACCACTCCCGGGACACAGCACAGGTCACCTCGCTGATTCCTGCCACCTTCACAGCTGCAAGCAGGGATGCCGGCATGAGAAGAACAAGGTCGGCTCCTGCAGCTGCCACAGCAGCCCCTCCCCCCTCCACATTGAACAACACGTCGGGGTCACTACTCAATGCAGTGGATGGAGGCCCCTCACATTTCTTGGCCTCAGCCACAGCTGCAGCACGTGCCCAGAGGTCAGAAGTGAGATATAACCAGAGATCCCAGACCTCCCGGACCAGATCCTGCCTCAAACGAAATGCCAGCTCCAGCTCCAGCTCCCACAGCTCTACGGAAGGCCTCCAGGAACTAAAGCGGAGGAGGGGGCCAGCCTCATCCCACTGCCAGCTGGCCCACAGTTCCTCAAACACAGTGAGTGAGGACGGACCTCAGGCTGTCTCTTCGGGTCACCGCTGTGAAAACAAGGCAGGTACAGCACCAGGGCAGACACTCGCCCCCAGGGGAGGCTCCCCCAGATCCCAGGCCTCTAGGCCCCACATCAACAGTGCACTGTACGTTGAGGACAAGGCCATCTCGGACTGCAGACCCTCACGGCCTTCCCACACTTTGTCCTCACTTGCAACAGGGGCTTCGGGTGGGCCTCCCGTTTCTAAAGCACCCACTATGGACGCACAGCAGGACAGACCCAAGTCCCAAGACTGCCTGGGCCTAGTGGCCCCCCTAGCATCTGCTGCAGAGGTCCCCTCTACAGCTCCCGTGTCTGGGAAGAAGCACAGACCACCAGGACCCCTGTTCTCCTCCTCAGATCCCCTTCCTGCCACCTCTTCCCACTCCCGGGACTCAGCCCAGGTCACCTCGCTGATTCCTGCCACCTTCACAGCTGCAAGCAGGGATGCCGGCATGAGAAGAACAAGGCCTGGCACCTCGGCTCCTGCAGCTGCCGCAGCAGCCCTTCCCCCCTCCACATTGAACCCCACGTCGGGGTCGCTACTCAATGCAGTGGATGGAGGCCCCTCACATTTCTTGGCCTCAGCCACAGCTGCAGCACGTGCCCAGAGGTCAGAAGTGAGATATAACCAGAGATCCCAGACCTCCCGGACCAGATCCTGCCTCAAACGAAATGCCAGCTCCAGCTCCCACAGCTCTACGGAAGGCCTCCAGGAACTAAAGCGGAGGAGGGGGCCAGCCTCATCCCACTGCCAGCTGGCCCACAGTTCCTCAAACACAGTGAGTGAGGACGGACCTCAGGCTGTCTCTTCGGGTCACCGCTGTGAAAACAAGGCAGGTACAGCACCAGGGCAGACACTCGCCCCCAGGGGTGGCTCCCCCAGATCCCAGGCCTCTAGGCCCCGCATCAACAGTGCACTGCACGTTGAGGACAAGGCCATCTCGGACTGCAGACCCTCACGGCCTTCCCACACTTTGTCCTCACTTGCAACAGGGGCTTCGGGTGGGCCTCCCGTTTCTAAAGCACCCACTATGGATGCACAGCAGGACAGACCCAAGTCCCAAGACTGCCTGGGCCTACTGGCCCCCCTAGCATCTGCTGCAGAGGTCTCCTCTACAGCTCCCGTGTCTGGGAAGAAGCACAGACCACCAGGACCCCTGTTCTCCTCCTCAGATCCCCTTCCTGCCACCTCTTCCCACTCCGGGGACTCAGCCCAGGACACCTCGCTGATTCCTGCCCCCTTCACACCTGCAAGCAGGGATGCCGGCATCAGAAGAATGTTTCGTGTTCGAAATTGTTTGAGGGGTTTGGGTTTATTTTTGTTGGTTTTTTCTTTTTTTTTTTTGCTTACGTGGGCATCCTTCAGCTTTTAATAATCTGAAAAATTCTATTTACCCATTGTCAATGTGTATAAATTAATCTCAGTCAATTTTATACAATAAAAGGTGAACTTTTATCCATCAAACAATAATTTAACAAAAAATGTACCGGAAGAAGAATGTTCATTACAAATATAGGAAACATAAATATTACCAAATATTGGCAAGCACTAAAATGTTCAGAAATATAAGTCTATTACAGTTATAGCTCTCTCAAGCGAAAAAACAGCAGAGAAAAACTTAGTTTTCCTGAGGGGCTATTTATTTACTTAGGGATTTGTTAAAAGGTCAAATGGGGTCACACAGAATACTAAGAAGAGCTGTTCACCCAGGCCTCACTAAGAACTCTTCTTCATGCAGTAGCTATATAGTAATATGACAACTGCTCCTACGACCCAAAGAGGAACTACAGCAACTACTCTTTAGCATCTGTTGCTCCCAACTCTGCTTTGCAATTATATGACTCAAGCATTCTGGCTCCGTTAACTATTACTGCTGTTACTCCCAAGTAAATTCCCTCTAAAAAATAAAAATTTTTAAAGCTGTAATTTAAGCTCTCTGCTGCCTCATGACTTCAATT